TTTCTGTTACAGTGTTTTTGTTCTCTAGTGTTCTTTTTTATTCTTTCTTGGAATTTCTAGATATCTGCTTACATTATTTATCTGTTCTTACATGCTATCTACTTTTGCTATTAGGGCTTTAAGCATGTTAATTATAGTCTTTTTAAATTCATGGTCTAATAGTTTCAACATCCCTGCCATATCTGGGTCTGTTTTCAATGCTTACTCTGTCTCTTCAGACTGTATTTTTTGCCGTTTAGTGTGCCTTGTCATGTTTGGTGAAATGTGGATGTGATGTACTGGGCAAAAGGAAGTCTTGTAAATAGGCCTTTAGTGTGTGGTGGGTGGTAAGATGTAGGACAGTGTTTCATAGTCCTATGGGTAGGTCTCAAGCCTTAGATGAGACAGGATGGATGTCGGGGGCTGGATTTGGGTGTCCTTTCTCCTATATGTAAGGCTAGAGCTAGCTTGATTGGGGGTATTTTCCTTCCATCAGGTCAATTAGGCTCTGATACATCCCCAGAAGATCAGGCTTTGGTAAAATACTTTATCTTGCAGTCAGAGCTTGTTAAAAAGAGCAACAGGGATATTTTCTGGGGGAAAGTGGTGGCTAGGAGGCAGGACTAACTTGCAGTTACCACTCAGATGGACAGAGCAGGATGTGGAGACCCACATAATGAACTTTTGCTCCAGGAACTACTGCAAGAATGTACCAGAAAAGCCAAAAGAATCCACAGACCCTTTGAAGGAGGTGGATTGCCATTGCAGGTTCTGTGGGACAGCTGAGGAACTGTGAGTCTGCTTGCTTTATCAGCTGGGAGGCTTGTAGCCTGGGGCAGGTTCTCAGGCCTGCTCACTTGCTGCCTGGAAGTAAACTCAGTGCTGTTTGTGGAGCATGGTGAGAGTGAGACTGGTCTCTCTAGCTCTGGGCTGCACAGGAACTGAGTGAGGCCTGTGGTTCCTGGCTTTCCTCCACTTCCCTGGCAACTTGTGTGACACAACAGAGGCAGCCATAATCCCCTTGGGAACACAACTCTGTTGGCCTAGGAACCATACTCCCATCTGTCATGGCAGCTGCAGCAAGCCTCACCCAAGGAGAGTCTGGCTGGAGGCCAAACAACACAAAACCAGCACACTTAACAAAAATATAACCAATGACCCTTGCAGAGTCCACTTAACTCCCCTCCACCAGAGCAGGTGCTGGTATCCACAGCTGAGAGACCTGAAGATGGATCACATCACAGGACTCCTTGCAGACATTCTCCAGTACCAGCCCAGAGCCTGGTAGGTCTGTTGGGTGGCTAGACCAGTATTCTAAGTGAAGTAACTCGGAAATGGAAAACCAAACATCATCTGTTCTCACTCATCAGTAGGAGCTAAGCTATGAGAACACAAAGGTATAAAAATGATACAATGGACTTTGGGGACTCACTGTATTGATCTGTAGTTTTTAACTTTCAGACCTGTCCACGCTGAGTTTATAGCAACTGTCAATTACGGTTCAGATTTTCCTACCCCAGCGTGACTTTCCAAAGAGGCTTCTGCTCATGGATTTCTGCTCCAGTAAGTTGTGATTTTTAGTATCTGCCTGTCTCACTTGTCCTTCTGTTTTCTCCTTTCCACTAAGGGAAGATGCAACAGGAAGGTCCTCACAAGATGGCTGAACAGATGCAGGTGCTGTGCCTCTGGACTGCCTAGCCTCCAGAACTGTGAGCCAAACAAAGTTCTATTCATTATAAATATTTATTTATTTTTTTAAATTTTATGTTCCAGGATACATATGCAGGATGTGCAGCTTTGTTACACAGGTAAATGTGTGCCATGGTGTTTTGCCACACTTTGATGGCGATATTATCTACATCCCATTTACAGATGCAATACCAAGTAAAGACTGCAAATGACTGTGCCACAGGGAGGAAAAGCAGTCAACCTGTCTTTAGGGACCTGTTCAAATTTCTGGTGTCTCAGTGGATGTTGATTTCTGACATAAAGCCATTTGTGCACATGAGGAAGATACTGTAGGAGGCATTTGGTGAGTGCTGCAGGCAAGGCTTTCTGCTAGGTTGAGTTTTTTAATTGTTCTACTTTCTTTGTAGCTGTGAGCCAGTGTTTGGTCTTTAGCTGAAACAGACATTTAGCCATAAACCACCAACCAGAAAGATCGTAAGTGATCAATTTCTCCTGTTATTTTAACTTTCATCCGTTTATTTATTCATTCATTTGACAGAATAAGACACGGTTCCTCTTCTGGTGGGCCACATAAAGGAAGTTGTCATGTTCCAACTTAATGTGTGGGTTGAGAGGGATCTGCACAAACGAGCGTCATCGGGGAGAAAAATATATCCCAGTCTGCGTGGTCACGGGGAGCTTCCTGGGCAAGGTGACAGTTGGACTGAGTTAAAGGAGAATGCAATGTTAATCACATCTAAAAATTACCTTCACAGCAACATCTAGACTGGTGTTTGACCAAACTACTGGGCACCATACCCCAGCCAAGTCAGCATATAATGTGAACCATCACAGTGGGAGACATGTCACAAAGTGGTAAGACAGCAAGAATTGGTGGTCTGGGCTGGATTCCAGAGAACCTGGACTGTGCCTATGAAGCACCACTGCCCTGTAGACCTGGGATAATAAACACTGATGCCTAAAGGGACCAGGCAGGTAAGATAAATGAGTGAACTGAGACCTGCTTAAACATTTCCCTCCCCTGTTTCTCATACTGCAGTAGACCTGACTGGGGAGCTAAGTGATCTCGTGTGACTCTCTATGCCTCGTTGCCACCAGCGTGGGCCATCTCCAGGGGCTCTCAAACCGATAGAAGACCTTGCGGTGTGGGAAAACAGCTCCAGAGCTTCTAAGCTGAGCGGATTGTTCCTAGTGAGGAAGGTGAAACCTGAGATCTATTATTAAATGTGGGGGTCTCACCTCATTATCTATTTTCTTCTTGCAGTGATACAATTTCTTCTTGGGATTTTCACAAATGGCATCATTGTGGTGGTGAATGGCATTGACTTGATCAAGCACAGAAAAATGGCTCCGCTGGATCTCCTTCTTTCTTGTCTGGCAGTTTCTAGAATTTTTCTGCAGTTGTTCATCTTCTACGTTAATGTGATTGTTATCTTCTTCATAGAATTCATCATGTGTTCTGCGAATTGTGCAATTCTCTTATTTATAAATGAATTGGAACTTTGGCTTGCCACATGGCTCGGCGTTTTCTATTGTGCCAAGGTTGCCAGCGTCCGTCACCCACTCTTCATCTGGTTGAAGATGAGGATATCCAAGCTGGTCCCATGGATGATCCTGGGGTCTCTGCTATATGTATCTATGATTTGTGTTTTCCATAGCAAATATGCAGGGTTTATGGTCCCATACTTCCTAAGGAAATTTTTCTCCCAAAATGCCACAATTCAAAAAGAAGATACACTGGCTATACAGATTTTCTCTTTTGTTGCTGAGTTCTCAGTGCCATTGCTTATCTTCCTTTTTGCTGTTTTGCTCTTGATTTTCTCTCTGGGGAGGCACACCCGGCAAATGAGAAACACAGTGGCCGGCAGCAGGGTTCCTGGCAGGGGTGCACCCATCAGCGCGTTGCTGTCTATCCTGTCCTTCCTGATCCTCTACTTCTCCCACTGCATGATAAAAGTTTTTCTCTCTTCTCTAAAGTTTCACATCAGAAGGTTCATCTTTCTGTTCTTCATCCTTGTGATTGGTATATACCCTTCTGGACACTCTCTCATCTTAATTTTAGGAAATCCTAAATTGAAACAAAATGCAAAAAAGTTCCTCCTCCACAGTAAGTGCTGTCAGTGAGAGAGAAGTTGGATCAGTTCAAAGAACCCATGATTCAATGATTTACCCATGCCTGCCACACTTCCCTCAGCCAGACAAAGCAGCCTGTTCATAAATATACAACATGTCCCCTTCAGGCCTGTTTATCCAGCCTGAGGTATTTCTGTGGATATGCTACTTTTTCAAGCAGTTAAACTGATTTTGAAAGCACAACATATGTTGATGGATTACATCAATTTCAATATCCTGGTAGTGATATTGTACTATCATCGTGCAAGTTGTTACCATTGGGAAAACTGAGTAAATGGTTCAGGGTCTTTCTGTATTCCTTCTTACAAATGCATTCAAATCTACAATTATTTCAAAATTAAAAGTTTGATGAAAAAGAAAAGCACTTGTTTGAACTCGTGATGTCAGAAGGACACATGAATGCTGTATGGTCCATGAATATCTGACGCCTTGTCTTTGATGGTTTTTCCTGACCTTAACGGGCTGACTGTTCATTTCTTGTCTACCTGGATATTATTTCTGTTCTGTCTGTTGGAGTTGCAGGCAGTGGAGCCATTCTTTCTCCTCAGATCACAAAGGAAGCAAGGACAAGCAGGCCTTCTCCATCCTTATAAGCATATTCTCCTACTTCATCCTGCAGAGAGCCTAGATGCCATGGTGACATGGCCAATCAACTGATAAAGGGGAAGACAGATGGAGGAGGAGGAGGAGTAGAGGACTGAATGCCTGTTTTCCATTTCTCCTAGCTGTGCACTCTGAACAGACAATAACTTGCAAAGATGTTTTATTTTGTATTTGTGTGCCTGACTTTGAGACCCTTTCAACCCAGAGTGGTAATTTGGAACTCCTCCTGCATTGCCTGTCTTCCCAATGAAGCAACATCAGTAGGTGGGTGGGGCTGGGGGTGTCTCCGTCTGCTTCAAGTCACAAATGCATTTTCTGTTTGGTTGAGATTTTGAATACTAAGAGATAGATAGATAGATAGATAGATAGATAGATAGATAGATAGATAGATAAATTATGGAGATAGATATACTTGTATATTTCCAAAACAGCTTCAGAACCATTTTGCTTCCAGACAAGTAAATGAAGTAAAAAATGTTCTTAAGCTCAGCGGTAACTTGTAGTTCAGGCGTGATGATGCAAAGCAGGTTTAGGTTTAGATTTTTCAATCACCAGTAATAGGAACCCAAATACAGCTTTTCTAACCCAAGCCACGCAGGCCTGGTTATAATACACCAATGAAGGATTTTGCTTCAGGAGATTCAGGGACGTACTTATCTTCTTGGGCATGGGAACTAAGCTCTGAGTGTACTCTCAACTTCCCACAGGTTTCACACTTCATTCCCCAAGGAGCAAAATGACAGCCTCCATCTTCCTGCTATTTCATTTTCCCACGTCCCACTAGGTAGGAAGGTTTGTAGCTAATCACGCACTCAGGAAGCCAGCTGTGGGAAGATCAGTTGTATCCTGGGTGTAATTATTGCTTCTGAATGGGGGAAAGGACAATGAAAAGTCACTTTTCTTTTTCTCAAGTTCAGAGAATATTCTGTTCCTTGAATCTGTGATACGTGTACCTGAAAGAGTGGGAGCAATTTCAAACATTCAGGGAGAAATTTGTCATGATACAACTCTCATGTGTTTTTTTTTCTGATACTAAATTCTGATTCTATTTCATGCAACTCCTGCTTTAATAACGTTAGCTAATTAGATAACTATTAAGATATGACTAGGTTTTTATACTGTTATCAAGAAATGTTTAAAAAAAGAATTCATAATAAAACAATTCTAAAAACATTTTCATAGTCTACTTTCCTAGAAATGTATTTC